GGGCCGCGGAGATCCGGCGTTCGCAGGAGGCTTGGTGCGCGGCGGGGCTGCACGGGGCCACTTCCGGAGTAGTACTGCGAGCAGCGGCGCGACAGTGCGGGGTCCCCTTTCTCCCAGAAGAGACGTCACCCACACAAACCTGACCTTCACGTGGGGCGCGGGACCTTGCGGGGTCCCAGCCGCAGGCGCCCCTGTTGTTTCCTTCGGGCGGGTGGGTTGGAGAAGAAGTCCACGCGGGATTCTTCAAAACGGCGTACAGGGGGATTCTAGGGCCCCATGGTTACTTCTTTGGACCCCCCGGAGGCGCTGTCCAGCCACTTCCAGTCGCCCTGATGACTCGTCGTGGGTTCCTTTAGGAGACCCGAAAGTTCAGGGCGGGCTGTGTGGGTAACACCTCTGCCCAGGTTCCCGGAGGGCCCTACGTGGCTGCCCCTGGAGTATCCCAGAGCGCTAGGGCTGCGGGAAGGGGCGGGTGTGCTTCTGGAAACATGAGCGCCTGTTAGTATCAGTGCCTGGATAGGGCTGGGGACAAATCAGTTTATGCCGCGCACACCGAATCCATGCGCCTGAGTGAGGGTGGGTGTGTTGGGGAGTGCGTCCAAGTGGACAGTGCCGTACAGTAATGTCTACGGGGAGTTCCAGGAGAGCTCGGCTACTCCTGCGCAGGATAACCTCTCCCCCACCACCCGAGTCCCGTGCTCGCGGGCAGGACTTTTCCGAACTGGGGCTGTGTGCCTAGAAATACGTACATGGGAGCGCTCAGCTCAAAGCCCCAGGGTTTCTGGGACTCGCGTGTCCGGGGTCGGGGTCCCAGGTGGGTACAGGTGGGAGGGCGAACCTGCGGGTAGGGTGGGCCCCTCCCCGCGGGCTCAGCATCTGTGCGCCTCCAGCTCAGGTGCGCGGGAGGAAGGCAGCGGCCTGCCGCGCAGAGCCCTGCGCGCCCGCGAGGTGGCGCCATAGCCGCAGCAGCGCCCGCCGGCCCGGGCCGCTCCAGATAAGAGTGTGCGGAAAGCGCGGCGGGGCTGAGACGCGACCAGGACGCGGGGAGGACGGACCAGCAGGACAGACCGACCGGGGGCCCGGCGGGCGGAGGGCAGCGCAGCCACGTCCCCCCTGGATCCGCCGTCAGCCGGGCCCGGGGCTTTCGACATGCCCCCCAGGTGGGTCCTCGAGCCGGGGACCGGGAGGGACGGGCTCTCACCCGGCCGGTGTGTGTCCCCGCAGGAGAGTGTGCTGGGCAGACGATGCTGGACACGATGGAGGCGCCCGGCCACTCCAGGCAGCTGCTGCTGCAGCTCAACAACCAGCGCACCAAGGGCTTCTTGTGCGACGTGATCATCGTGGTGCAGAACGCCCTCTTCCGCGCGCACAAGAACGTGCTGGCGGCCAGCAGCGCCTACCTCAAGTCCCTGGTGGTGCATGACAACCTGCTCAACCTGGACCATGACATGGTGAGCCCGGCCGTGTTCCGCCTGGTGCTGGACTTCATCTACACCGGCCGCCTGGCTGACGGCGCAGAGGCGGCTGCGGCCGCGGCCGTGGCCCCGGGGGCTGAGCCGAGCCTGGGCGCCGTGCTGGCCGCCGCCAGCTACCTGCAGATCCCCGACCTCGTGGCGCTGTGCAAGAAACGCCTCAAGCGCCACGGCAAGTACTGCCACCTGCGGGGCGGCGGCGGCGGCGGCGGCGGCTACGCGCCCTATGGTCGGCCGGGCCGGGGCCTGCGGGCCGCCACGCCGGTCATCCAGGCCTGCTACCCGTCCCCAGTCGGGCCTCCGCCGCCGCCTGCCGCGGAGCCGCCCTCGGGCCCAGAGGCCGCGGTCAACACGCACTGCGCCGAGCTGTACGCGTCGGGACCCGGCCCGGCCGCCGCACTCTGTGCCTCGGAGCGCCGCTGCTCCCCTCTTTGTGGCCTGGACCTGTCCAAGAAGAGCCCGCCGGGCTCCGCGGCGCCAGAGCGGCCGCTGGCTGAGCGCGAGCTGCCCCCGCGCCCGGACAGCCCTCCCAGCGCCGGCCCCGCCGCCTACAAGGAGCCGCCTCTCGCCCTGCCGTCGCTGCCGCCGCTGCCCTTCCAGAAGCTGGAGGAGGCCGCACCGCCTTCCGACCCATTTCGCGGCGGCAGCGGCAGCCCGGGACCCGAGCCCCCCGGCCGCCCCGACGGGCCTAGTCTCCTCTATCGCTGGATGAAGCACGAGCCGGGCCTGGGTAGCTATGGCGACGAGCTGGGCCGGGAGCGCGGCTCCCCCAGCGAGCGCTGCGAAGAGCGTGGTGGGGACGCGGCCGTCTCGCCCGGGGGGCCCCCGCTCGGCCTGGCGCCGCCGCCGCGCTACCCTGGCAGCCTGGACGGGCCCGGCGCGGGCGGCGACGGCGACGACTACAAGAGCAGCAGCGAGGAGACCGGTAGCAGCGAGGACCCCAGCCCGCCTGGCGGCCACCTCGAGGGCTACCCATGCCCGCACCTGGCCTATGGCGAGCCCGAGAGCTTCGGTGACAACCTGTACGTGTGCATTCCGTGCGGCAAGGGCTTCCCCAGCTCTGAGCAGCTGAACGCGCACGTGGAGGCTCACGTGGAGGAGGAGGAAGCGCTGTACGGCAGGGCCGAGGCGGCCGAAGTGGCCGCTGGGGCCGCCGGCCTAGGGCCCCCTTTTGGAGGCGGCGGGGACAAGGTCGCCGGGGCTCCGGGTGGCCTGGGAGAGCTGCTGCGGCCCTACCGCTGCGCGTCGTGCGACAAGAGCTACAAGGACCCGGCCACGCTGCGGCAGCACGAGAAGACGCACTGGCTGACCCGGCCCTACCCATGCACCATCTGCGGGAAGAAGTTCACGCAGCGTGGGACCATGACGCGCCACATGCGCAGCCACCTGGGCCTCAAGCCCTTCGCGTGCGACGCGTGCGGCATGCGGTTCACGCGCCAGTACCGCCTCACGGAGCACATGCGCATCCACTCGGGCGAGAAGCCCTACGAGTGCCAGGTGTGCGGCGGCAAGTTCGCACAGCAACGCAACCTCATCAGCCACATGAAGATGCACGCCGTGGGGGGCGCGGCCGGCGCGGCCGGGGCGCTGGCGGGCTTGGGGGGGCTCCCCGGCGTCCCCGGCCCCGACGGCAAGGGCAAGCTCGACTTCCCCGAGGGCGTCTTTGCTGTGGCTCGCCTCACGGCCGAGCAGCTGAGCCTGAAGCAGCAGGACAAGGCGGCCGCGGCCGAGCTGCTGGCGCAGACCACGCACTTCCTGCACGACCCCAAGGTGGCGCTGGAGAGCCTCTACCCGCTGGCCAAGTTCACGGCCGAGCTGGGCCTCAGCCCCGACAAGGCGGCCGAGGTGCTGAGCCAGGGCGCTCACCTGGCGGCCGGGCCCGACGGCCGGACCATCGACCGTTTCTCTCCCACCTAGAGCGCCCCTCGCCAGCCCGCTCTGTCGCTGCTGCGCGGCCCTGGCCCGCACCCCAGGGAGCGGCGGGGGCGGCGCGCAGGGCCCACTGTGCCCGGGACAACCGCAGCGTCGCCACAGTGGCGGCTCCACCTCTCGGCGGCCTCACCTGGCCTCACTGCTTCGTGCCTTAGCTCGGGGGTCGGGGGAGAACCCCGGGACGGGGGTGGGATGGGGTAAGGGAAATTTATATTTTTGATATCAGCTTTGACCAAAGGAGACCCCAGGCCCCTCCCGCCTCTTCCTGTGGTTCGTCGGCCCCCTCCCCCGGCTCCGCGCTGCTCTTAGAGGGGGAGGGGTGTCACTGTCGGGGCACTCCTAGCCCTACCTCCGGCCCTTGCGACCACACCCATTCTCACTGTGAATCTCCCCGCTGGGGTCGGAGCGTCGGGCAGAGTTGGGGAGTGGGGAGGGGACTGAGCCGGCCGGAGGGCCCCCCGCACCCCCGCTCCCACCCACCCCGGGACTGATAATGTGAAGTTCCTCATTTTGCACAAGTGGCACTAGCCCCAGGGCCAACCCTTCCTTCCTCAGTCACCAAGGGCGGGGAGTTCTGGAGTCGGAAGGCGAAGAGCCTACCACCAGGTCTCCCACTCCCGCGGTGCCCTCCCTTCCCTTCCCTGCGGCCCCGGACCATATTTATTGCATGCGCCCCGGCGGCCCCCCATCCCGAGCCCAGGCTGGGCTGGGCTGGAACGCGGTCTCTTTAGCTCCCTCCTCTTCGTTTGTATATTTCCTACCTTGTACACAGGCTCTTCCAGAGCCGCTTCCATTTTCTATACTCGAACCAAACAGCAATAAAGCAGTAACCAAGGACCCCGACCCCGCTGCTCTCTTCTGCCCCTGCACAAGGACCTGGATGGGCTGCGCCCGCTGGGTGGAGGAGCCAGAAAGGGCCACCCTCACACAGGTGCAGAGGCTTGGACCTGCCTCCCTCCCCAGTCCCAGAAACAGATCAGCAAGAGGTCAGGTATGTTTCATAACTAAAAATTTATTAAGGAAACAAAACCAGTGCTGCAAACGGGACAGAAAGGAGAGCTGGGTCTCCCTCCCGACCACCCAGTCATCGGCCTTCCAGCTGGGGAGAGAATCTTAAAGGAGAGGCCGGGGACCCTGTACTCCAAAGAGCCCAGTCTTCTGAGACTCTAGGGGACTCCTACCCCCAAACTACTGGCCTTGGCTCCCCTACACGGTACCCCATCGCTTCTGGCATAGTCCTGGGCCTCAGGGAGGGCAGAGCTGCGCACCCATCCTCCAGGCAGGCTGTGCAGTCAGGCCATGGGCTCTGGGGTATCCCCCACTGGTCCCATTAAGATTTGCCCCTGGCTCCACCGAAAACCCCGTCTTCCCCTAAGTTGTCCTTGTCTCTGGCCCTGGGTTTCAGGAACTCATTCTTGGTAAGGAAGCCTCCCCACTGAGGTACCAGCTAAAGGGGCAAGGAAAGGGCCCCTGTGTCAGTGTCAGTTTTTCCGGGGAGTGAGGGCAAAGCTAGAAACCAGGTTAGGCGACGGTGCCCCAGCACTGGAATGCCTCAGGCTGGGCTGTCCACGCCTGGAAGTTTCTCCCAGCACAGGAGCCGAGGGTGGAAGGCCCTGGGTGGGAGACCTGTACTAGGTTCCTGCCATGGGTAGTAGAGAGGGAAAGTTCAGAGTGAGAACCCCTATGACGAGGAACCGCGGTGAAGAAATGAAGGGGATCAGGGAGGTGAAAAGGATCAACTAGAAGGGGAAGAAGGGTGAGGGGCTATTCTGGAGGGAGGGTAGGCGGGCAAGGAGGGGTGAAGGGGGAGCTGAGGGGAGTCAGGACATTTCCTGAAGAGGAAGCTAGACGGAAAGAAAGGCCAGTGAGGAGAGAGGGAGCAGGTGGAGGCCACCCGAGAGCACGGGCCTGAGACCAGATGCCCCTTTCCTCTAGACTCATGACTGTCCACGGGGACGCAACTGGCGAAGTGTGAGGGACCCAGGTTGATAAGGGCAGGAAGAGGAGCAGCAGGAAGGGTGTGTGGTAAGTCTGGGGTGGATGGTAGAAGAGGTGGGGGCCCAGGGCTGCTGTTAGGGACATGCTGTCTAGAAGCCGACTTGGGTTCATGGGCGAGTCCAGGCCTCAGGGAGACTGGGGACACACACCCTGGGCACTTCTTCCTGACTTAACCAAAGCCTCTTGAACACATTCACGACAGAGGTTCTGAAGATGAAAGGGAACTGTGATTTCACTGCATCTGACGGAAACTCAGAACCCCTGCCCTGTCTCCACTGGAGAAAGTGGCTGCGTCCCCAGGCGAGAAGGCCCTCCCTCAGCCTTGGAATGAGACGGGGGAGGGAGAAAGGCTGAGAGCATGGGCGGCCTATCTGGCTTGCCCAGCTGCTGTTGCTGTAGCCAGCCACCTCCCTGCTAAATCCTGGCAGCCCAGGAGGGTCCCAGCAGCTTCCGCCCGATCCTTGGGAGGGGCTCTGTGAGGAGCAGGTCCCCCACAGCATGGCCGTGGCGTGGGTTGGAAGAGGATGGTTTATTGTCTGGGTGGATTGGTGGCTCAGGCACGTGGGCATCTTCCGTGCTACACTGGGCGCCTGGTGGCCTTTCAGGAACGGTTCCACGGGGGGGGGGCCCCAGTGTGGCTCCCTCAGCCCACCTGGGCCCACGTGAGGAAGGCTGGGATGTCCCGTACAGGAACATTCCTTGTGAGCGCCTTCACACGCAGGTTCCGGTCATCCGTCAACAGCACCACCTCCCGCAGTAGCCGGATTGGCTCCTCTGTGGGCATGAGAGAGCAGAAGGCTGTCACTGAGGACAGGAGGCAGAGGGCTGGCTGCTCTTCTCACCCTGGAGAATGTGGTCCTGGGGAGGGGGTGCCACGCTAGCCGTGTCTTGGCTCTTCTACCAGTCCTTTCCTCCGTCCGGGCTCTCAGCCCCGGGGACCCTCCCCTGCTGGCCTAGAGAGGGCTGCACTGGGCTTCTGCCTTGACTCCGGCCTCCCATACAGGACTCTCTTCTGCCTAGTTCCCAAAAGCTGCCCAAACCCGTCAGCCTCCCAGGACCCTAAACTGAGGGAATAGAAGCAGCCCCTTGACCTCTACTCCTTTTTACCACATGGCTGGCCCCCAGATCACAACACCGCTCTCCCCACACCCCACTTTTTTTTTTTTAACAAGTCCTCTCCCTCTAAAAGCCAGCAGGTTGAAGCTTTACGCATCCAGAGGCAGAAAACTAAAGATGGAACAGAAAATGTATCCAGGGTTTTCCAGATGTGGGGAGAGGGGTTAAGGGAGCCCTGAGGAGAGGAGAGGGTAAGGGTCTTGGCAGAATTGTGCCAAGGGCACACCAAGGCTTTGGCCAACCGGTCGCCCCTGCTAAGTAACAGTAATCCATGTATACAGGCGAAAGTCTCTAAGAGGACAGAAGAGTAAAAAGGAAGAGTAGAGTTAAGATGATGATCCCAGTTCTCCGTCTTGTACCCCAGGGAAGACCTGTGTATCCTTCCAGGTTTCTTTAGGCACATTTACAAGTACATACACTTGGACATATAACCTTTTTTTCCTACAGCATCATGATCATATTAGCCACACTTTCAGAGTATATACTTAAAAGGTCTTGCTATAGTGGCACAGATATCTTTCATTCTTTTTAGATGACTTTTTTTTTTTTTAAGCACAGTCTCTCCACTACCTCTCTTTCCCTAACTCCCTAATCTTTAACACATTGGAGAGAATTTAAGCCAGGGACAAGCACTCACACAAGTGACATCCCTACCCTGACAGGCCTGCTTGGGTGGCAGGTCTACTCGTCAGTCCCAGGCTGGGCATTTCCTGACAGAGGTCCAGGTCCGGCAGACAGCAAGGCACAGGAAGTGTCCTGCTGTGCTCACTGACTGCGTGGGCTGGCGGGGGTGGGGGGCTGCAAATATCCATGTCGGACCTGAGCAGTCTCAGGCTTGCCAGCTCCAGGCAGGGAGGCTGAGAACTGGCTTTCAGCCTGGGGAGGAGTTTGGAGGATTCGGGAGGGAGAGGTTTGTGGGGTTGGTGGTGGCGAGAGAAGAGGACAGGAGGAAGGAGAGTGTGAAGGGAGGCAAGGGGCTGTGGGCAGAGGGGAAAGGAAGGTGGCCTCGGGTGAGGGGATACTCAGAGACTACTCAGCTGCCTGGGCCAGGCCCCTCTGCAGATAAGTGTGGCTGGGGTGGTGGTATGCAGGGCTGTGTGGGGCTCCCAGCTGACTGGCTGCGTCTGTAGCAGCCCCACTATTCCTGCCCTGGGCCTCAAACCAGGAGCGTCCCAGGCCTTAGGTCAGCTAACCAAGGCCCGACATTGCTGGCAGGGGTCTGCAGGGGTTTCTGTGGATACTTTGACATTTTTCACAATAAACATCCTCTGTTTTGACACTGGTAACTTCACTTTGTTAGAAACCAGAG